TTTTTTCCTTAATTTTGAAATGGAGGCTTGCTCTGTCGCCCAGGCTGGAGTGCAATGGTGCGATCTTGGCTCACCGCAAGCTCAGCCTCCCCAGTAGCTGAGATTACAGGCATACCCCACCACACCCGGCTAATTTTTGTATTTTTAGTAGAGACGGGGTTTCACCATGTTGGTAAGCCTGGTCTCGCACTCCTGACCTGGTGATCTGCCCGCCTCCGCCTCCCAAAGTGCTGGGGTTACAGGCGCGAGCCACCACACCCGGCCCACTTTTTTTTTTTTTTTTTGAGACAGGCTCTTACTCTGTTACTCAGGCTGGAGTGCAGTGGTACGAACTCAGCTCACTGCAGCCTCGATTCTCAGGCTCAAGCAGTCCTTCCACCTCAGCCTCCCAAGTAGCTGGTACTATAGGCGCACGCCACCATGCATGGCAAATTTTTCTATTTTTTTGTAAAGGCGGGGTCCTGCTATGTTGCTCAGGCAGTTCTCAAACTCCTGGACTTAAGTGATCCACCCACCGTGACCCCTCAAAGTGCTGAGACTACAGGTGGAAGCCAGTGCACCTGTTGCCAGTTTCTCCTATTAACATTTTACATTCATGTCATACATTTGCTAAAATTAATGAACCAATATCAATACATTATTATTATTATTACCAAAATTTCATACTTTATTCAGATTTCAGTCATTGGCTGTGACAGTTTCTTTTTTTTTTTTTGAGACAGAGTCTCTCTCTGTCGCCCAGGCTGGGGTGCAGTGGCGCGATCTCGGCTCACTGCAACCTCTGCCTCCTGGGTTCACGCCATTCTCCTGGCTCAGCCTCCCGAGTAGCTGAGACTACAGGTGCCCACCACCACACCCAGCTAATTTTTTGTATTTTTAGTAGAGACGGGGTTTCACTGTGTTAGCCAGGAGGGTCTCGATCTCCTGACCTAGTGATCCGCCCACCTTGGCCTCCCAAAGTCCTGGGATTACAGGCGTGAGCCACCACACCCAGCCGGCTGTGATGTTTCTAAGACTTCTTTTTTTTTTTTTAAATGACCTTGACAGTTTTCAGTTCACCAGTCAGATATTTTGTAGAATGTTGCTCAGTTGAGATTCGTCTGTTGTTTTTCTCATGGTTATGCTGGGGTTAGGAGTTTCAGGGAGGGAGATCACAGAGGCAGCAGGCCATTTTCATCACATCATTTCAGAGGTATATACAGTCAACATGACTCATCAGTGTTGATGTTGACCTTAGTCACTCTGCTGGGGTCGTGTTTGCCCAGCTTCACCACTGCAGAGTTCCTCCTTCTTACCTGTTTCTGTGCTTCCCTCTTGGGAAGGCAGCCCACGCTTCAGGAGTGGGAAGTTATGCCTACCTCCTTGAGGGCAGAATATCTATGTAGATGATTTGGAGTTCTGTACAGGAGCTGTATCTATCTCCTCCATTTCTTTATTCAACATTTATATCTGTATATACTCATGAATATACCCTGGGTTATAATCCAATGCTACTTTATTTATTGCTCAGATTGTTCTAGCTTTTGTCGTTGGGAGCTATTTCAGTTGGTTCCTGTGCCCCCTTGCCATATCCCTATCATCGTGGGTTTATATCTTAATTTTTTAAATATCTGCATGGTATTCCATTGTAAGAATGTACTCTACTATAATTTAACCAATCCCTTATTGATGGCAATTGAGGTATCAAATCAGTTGTAAACAATACTGTGATAAGCAGTCTTCAGAAGACATTTATGAAAATTGTCGATCATGTATTCAGAAAGGTCTGCCCATTTTACTTTCTTTTTTTTTTTTTTTTTTTTTTTTGAGACAGAGTCTTGCTCTGTTGCCCAGGCTGGAGTGCAGTGGTGCGATCTCAGCTCATCGCAACCTCCACCTCCCAGGTGTGAGCAATTCTCCTGCCTCAGCCTCTTGAGTAGCTGGGATTACAGGTGCTCTCCACCATGCCCAGCTAATTTTTGTATTTGTGGTACAGACGGGGTTTCACCATGTTGGTCAGGCTGGTCTCAAACTCCCAACCTCAAGTGATCCACCCACCTCGGTCTCCCAAAGTGCTGGGATTACAGGGGTGAGCCACCGTGCCCAGCCATTTTACATTTCATGTGATATGTGACTCTTAATAATACGTAAGCAGATTTCAGAGGCGTGAGCATTCTCACGAAAAATAGAGGTGTATCTGTCACCAGAGTTGCCTCCCTTCCTTTTTCTGTATTTCCTTTAGTGAGGGATGATGGTGGGTGTGGCACCAGCAGTCCTAAAGAGCTGCTTTGAGATCACACTTGTCTGAGACACCTGTGCCTTTTCAATATAGAGTCAGCTACTGTAGACAGCTAACAAAAGATGAACTAAAACTCAATTCAGAAAAAAACAAAACAGCATTCTCAGAGTAAAAATATTAGACCTGGAAGCAACCTTAGAAATCATCATGCTTTAGCAGTGGATTTTAGAAATAGGAAACTTTTTATTAGGTGAGATGATTTGCCTGGGATTATGCAGTAGCAAAAGCATTTAAGAATCTGGATTTCTGCCTCAGTCTCAGAATTTCTTGTTACATGGGTATATTTTATTTTTATTTTTATTTATTTATTTATTTATTTATTTGAGATGGAGTTTTGCTCTTGTTGCTTAAGCTGGAGTGCAATGGCACAGTCTTGGCTCACTGTAACCTCTGCCTCCCGGGTTCAAGCGATTCTCCTGCCTCAGCCTCCCAAGTAGCTGGGATTACAGGCGCTCGCCACCACAACTGGCTCATTTTTGTGTTTTTAGTAGAGACAGGGTTTCACCATGTTGGCAAGGCTGGTCTCGAACTCCTGACCTTGTGATCTGCCCGACTCGGCCTCCTAAAATGCTGGGATTACAGGGGTGAGCCACAGCGCCCAGCCTGCATGGGTATATTTTATATCTCATGCAAGGATATGCACAATTTTTTATGTTGGAAATTTTTAAGCTTAAAGAAGACAAAATAGTGTAATTAATCATGTCCCCACCACCCAGCTTTATAAATTTGTGGCCAATCGTGTTAAAACTTCTACCCACTCCCCCCACCACCATGTTATTTTGAAGTAAATCCCACATATTAAATCACTATAAATATTTCAGTATATTCAAAAGGAAAAAACTTTTTTCAAAGCATAACCATAATACCATTTTCATATCTTAAAAGCCTTTCTATTTAAGAATATTTAGTTGTAAAAATTTCCAGAAGTTGTGTTTATCATGAATTAAAATGTGGCTTTAGTGAAAATACAGTTCCTTGGTATACTCTCCCAGCAATTAGGGAGAGATTCTGTCCACCAGCAGAATGGCCTGGGTTACAGCTTTTATCAAAATCTGCTGTCTGAGGGTCTTAGTTGGAAGAAATAATCTCCTATTTGAGTTCTTCGAGGCCGAAAGATTGATAATGACTGTATGGCCGATCTCTAACTATATATTGTTGCTTTTTTACCTTAATTAACTCTTAAGCTTTGTACGTGAGGAAGAAATTCCAAGGACATATCACAAGAAGAATTATTTTTCAGATTTCGCCACTAGCCGAAGCCACGGATGGGAATGTGGTGGTGGAGCTGTTCCACTCAGATCTTCTGTGAGGGATTTCTGAAGGTCAAGTAACATTCTTACGTGTAATTTCCTGCAATTGATTTCTTTTGTTTCCTTTCTGCTACAGGAGGAGACATCACAGCTTTCCCAGATCGGGAGGAAAAATATGGAATGTGTTTTACCGCTGACTGAACACAACCAAATGAACTGTCCTGACAGTAGTTTGCAAACCAGCAGCTAGCAGTTTGTCCAGCCTCTAACATTGTCCAGCACTTTCCAGAGCAAACTCACTGTTTACAAGAACTCTTGGCCTTACGAAGTTTATAACCTCAAGCTTTGTTTATTTAAAATATTCCTGCAAAAGAAAAGTACCCGGCACCCACTTTCCAAAATGGCCATGGATGAGTATTTGTGGATGGTCATTTTGGGTTTCATCATAGCTTTCATCTTGGCCTTTTCTGTTGGTGCAAACGATGTTGCCAACTCCTTTGGTACAGCCGTGGGCTCTGGTGTGGTGACCTTGAGGCAGGCATGCATTTTAGCTTCAATATTTGAAACCACCGGCTCCGTGTTACTAGGCGCCAAAGTAGGAGAAACCATTCGCAAAGGTATCATTGACGTGAACCTGTACAACGAGACGGTGGAGACTCTCATGGCTGGGGAAGTTAGTGCCATGGTTGGTGAGTAGCCTCTTCTCTATACCGATGGGACAACATTCATTAGATTTTTTTTTTAATTATTCAGTTGCTTCTTGGTTTATATCTCCACTGTTGTCTGGTTTCATGTCTGGCCTGCTGTTTGTACTCATCAGAATTTTCATCTTAAAAAAGGTAAGTGGGGCTGCTACTTTTAATTAAATCTTACCTTCCACTCTGTCTCCTTGTCTTCCTACAGGAAGACCCTGTTCCCAATGGCCTCCGGGCACTCCCAGTATTCTATGCTGCTACCATAGCAATCAATGTCTTTTCCATCATGTACACAGGAGCACCAGGTAAGGATCCCTTGGAAGCATACTCCAGGGGCGTAATGACACTGCTTCTCATTTTCCTTCCCAGTGCTCGGCCTTGTTCTCCCCATGTGGGCCATAGCCCTCATTTCCTTTGGTGTCGCCCTCCTGTTCGCTTTTTTTGTGTGGCTCTTCGTGTGTCCGTGGATGCGGAGGAAAATAACAGGTATGGGCCTTTTAATTCTTCTGATTTACAGACAGAATGTTCAGTATGACTTTGTTTTCTTTAGGCAAATTACAAAAAGAAGGTGCTTTATCACGAGTATCTGACGAAAGCCTCAGTAAGGTTCAGGAAGCAGAGTCCCCAGTATTTAAAGAGCTACCAGGTGCCAAGGCTAATGATGACAGCACCATCCCGCTCACGGGAGCAGCAGGGGAGACACTGGGGACCTCGGAAGGCACTTCTGCGGGCAGCCACCCTCGGGCTGCATACGGTAAGATGTGCCTGGAGAGCTTGGGTTCTGTGTGGAAAATGAGACCTTCTCTAACCCTTTTCAGGAAGAGCACTGTCCATGACCCATGGCTCTGTGAAATCGCCCATCTCCAACGGCACCTTCGGCTTCGACGGCCACACCAGGAGCGACGGTCATGTGTACCACACCGTGCACAAAGACTCGGGGCTCTACAAAGATCTGCTGCACAAAATCCACATCGACAGGGGCCCCGAGGAGAAGCCAGCCCAGGAAAGCAACTACCGGCTGCTGCGCCGAAACAACAGTTACACCTGCTACACCGCAGCCATTTGTGGGCTGCCAGTGCACGCCACCTTTCGAGCTGCGGACTCATCGGCCCCAGAGGACAGTGAGAAGCTGGTGGGCGACACCGTGTCCTACTCCAAGAAGAGGCTGCGCTACGACAGCTACTCGAGCTACTGTAACGCGGTGGCAGAGGCGGAGATCGAGGCGGAGGAGGGCGGCGTGGAGATGAAGCTGGCGTCGGAGCTGGCCGACCCTGACCAGCCGCGAGAGGACCCTGCAGAGGAGGAGAAGGAGGAGAAGGACGCACCCGAGGTTCACCTCCTGTTCCATTTCCTGCAGGTCCTCACCGCCTGTTTCGGGTCCTTTGCTCACGGCGGCAATGACGTGAGGTGGGTGCTTTCATTCATTCATTCAACAAGGGTAGTTAATCTTTTCTCTTTTTATTTTTCCCAGTAATGCCATCGGTCCCCTGGTAGCCTTGTGGCTGATTTACAAACAAGGCGGGGTAACGCAAGAAGCAGCTACACCCGTCTGGCTGCTGTTTTATGGAGGAGTTGGAATCTGCACAGGCCTCTGGGTCTGGGGGAGAAGAGTGATCCAGACCATGGGGAAGGACCTCACTCCCATCACGCCGTCCAGGTAAGCCTGGGCTGGTGGACGAGCAGGGCAGGCACCTGTGACGTGTCTCATGCTCCCCCCACAGCGGCTTCACGATCGAGCTGGCCTCAGCCTTCACAGTGGTGATCGCCTCCAACATCGGGCTTCCAGTCAGCACCACGCACTGTAAGGTAGGCCCCTGCTAGCCGGGAGCCCTTCCCCACTGTTTTTACTTTGCAATGTCTGCTCCCACAGGTGGGCTCGGTGGTGGCCGTGGGCTGGATCCGCTCCCGCAAGGCTGTGGACTGGCGCCTCTTTCGGAACATCTTCGTGGCCTGGTTCGTGACCGTCCCTGTGGCTGGGCTGTTCAGCGCTGCTGTCATGGCTCTTCTCATGTATGGGATCCTTCCATATGTGTGATTTGTCTTCTTCCAGCTGCAAACAGCTAAAGGGATGGTCTGGTGTTGGCGTGTGGGAGACATGTGTGCTCGTGCCGCACATACACATCCTGGCCGTGCACGGCTCTCTCATGACCAGCTCTCTGCCTCCCTTCCAGGAGGCTCCATCCCACACTGTTCACCCAGGCTGCGGAGACTCACCTTCCCGAGCTAACTTAACTACTGTACATAATAATATGTATTAAACTGGTATCGTGGTGATATAATGTGGTGCAGTTACTTATATATTAAATATCTATTGTATCCATAGAATAGGCAGCATTATTTCAAACATATTCAAGTTGGGAGTGGAGATCATTGCCTAGAAGTCAATATTCAATAAATCTTGTACATAACTATTTCGATGGCAAATGTTAAGCCTTCTAAAAGGAAAGTGTAGATTGGAAAATGATTTTTTTTCCAAATGATGTTTTTGCCTTCTAATATACTGTAAGGTAATGAGCTTCAGAACAGGCAACCTGACCCTGCAGAGGTCGCGTGCTGTGGGATGACAGCGGGACGGGAGCTCACAAGTGCTTTCACTGAAGATTTGTTCATATACTGTGTATTGATTGTTGTGTAATATATCATCATTGCTTTTGTAAATACGTAAAACTGTAATTTTTTAATGGTGTGCTTCCCTTATACTTTTTTGATCAGAGAATTTTGGAAAGTACCAAAGAAGCAGGGGAATCATTGGCCAGTGTTACGTTTTCACATTGTCTGTCTCCCACCCTCACTGATCACGCCTGCCCCAGAGCAGTGTGTGGCGGTGACACCGTCACCCAGCATGCGCCACGCCGTGGCTCCCACCAGCAGTGCCACCGCCACCACACCCCAGATCCCACCCACCTTGCAGTGGCCTTTCCTTGTCATCAGAGTAGAGAATGCACAGGTGTTGGTGAGGGCGTGTGGCTGAGCACTACATGTCAAGTCCAGAGTCAGTTTCTATCCCAATTCTCCCTGCAGCCTGAAGAACGGATCCTTGTCTCCAATGTCAGCACAAAGGAGGCTTTTTCTGTGCTTTGACATTCTAGCACTTCAGGGATGAGAGGGAGGGAGAATCCTGGATGCTGGATGGAGTATTTCTCTGAGGCCCACACAAAGCTGGACACCCCCAGGCTCTACTCCATCCCATTGGAGTCTCTTCTTTTTTTGATAGCGGGAGGGAGGAAGTACGACTAATGTTGGAGCCTGAAACTATGGAAATGCTGCTAAAATTTTTATATTGACAAACATTTTCTTGGTACTTCATTGTCATTTTTCATTAATCAACCATATTAAATTTATAATAAAAAATGCCCCTCAGAAGTTTGCCTCTGAAGCCTTTTTCTCAATATTGA